AGGCTCAGGATGTTAGTGTCTCACATAGCCTTGGCCTTGCTCAGCAAATACCCAGCGCAGGCTGCAGTCCCACAATGCACTACAAGCCTGGCCCTCCCACTCCCTGCCTCAGTCTCCCTCCCTAAGACTCACCCATCAGGGCCCTCAGCAACTGCCTAGACTGTGGCTCCATCATGGGGCCCTAGGCTCCAGGGAAGGACTCTCTTTCCCTTGGACTGTCAGCTCCACAGGATAAGGATTTTTGCCTGGAAAGGTGCCTGGCACCTAGTAGGTGCCTTAAAAAAAAGCTGTTGAGGCTGGGCAACGTGGCTTATGCCTGTAATCCTAGCACTTTGGGAGGCCAAGGTGGATGGATCACAAGGTCAGGAGTTCGAGACCAGCCTGGCCAATATGGTGAAACCCCATCTCTACTAAAAATACAAAAATTAGCCAGGCATGGTGGTGGGCACCTGTAGTCCCAGCTACTCAGGAGGCTGAGGCAGCAGAATTGCTTGAACCCAGGAGGCGGAGGTTGCAGTGAGCTGAGATCACACCACTGCACTCCAGTCTGGGCGACAGAGCAAGACTCCGACTCAAAAAAAAAAAAAAGTTTTGAATGGTCCTGGCGTGCAGTGGCTCATGCCTGTAATCCCAACATTTTGGGAGGCCAAGGCAGGAGGATCGCTTGAGGCCAGAAGTTCAAGACCAGCTTGGGCAACATAGCAAGACCTCTACAAAAATGTTTACAATTAGCTGGGCATGGTGGCACATACCTGCAGTCCTAGCTACTCAGGCTGAGGCAGGAGGCTCACTTGAGCCTGGGAGTTTGAGGCTGCAGTGAGCTTTGATCCCACCACTGCACTCCAGCCTGGGTTGACAGAGCAAGACCCTGTCTCAAAAATAAATACATAAAATAAAAATGTGTTGAATGAATGGGCCAATCTTGCGACCCCAGCCTCCTTTCATGAGGCTTCTCCAGACCAGAATCAAGAGTTCTGGGAGCCGTTGGGAAAAACCATCAGGCAGGAGCCGGGGTCTGCCGTGGATGGCTGTGGGACCCCGACGCAACCACCTTCCCCTATGGCCTTCAGCTGCCATCGAGCAACGACGGCCTGGCTGTTGGAGGATGCGGTTTGCAGCCTGTGATTCTGGGACCACCTGTGCAGGTGCTGCCCCAACCAGGGCTGGCTGGCCCCCAAACGCGACCCGCGGTTATAAATAACCGCTCAGGGCGGCGGCCGAGGGCAGCGCGCTGGACCCGCGCCCCTCGCCAGCCGCCGGGCCGGCTTGATTACTGCCCTCCCCGGCCCGACCGCGGGCACCTGAACGCCGACAGCAGAGCACGGCGACCTCTGGGGCTAGCGCGCAAGGTCAGACCAGGTCCAGGGCTTCCCTGCCCTCTGCGGGGACCCTGGAGCACCGACAGCCCCACCTCCCCACCTCCAAGCCCCACTCCCATCTCCCACCAGGGGCAAGAAGGTGGAGGGAGGCCAGCGGACACAACCCGAGGACCCAGGCGGCCTGCGCCTCCGCGCCAAGCCTGGGGGTGGCCGATGGCAAGGGAGGCCCGGAGTAACCCAGCCAGTGAGGGCCAGGCTGCAGCTAACACTGATCCTGCTTCTGGGGCCGACACAGGCCTGGTCTGTGATGGTGGGACTTACCAGAGCTTAGTGGAAAGAAAATCCCTGAGTCTGGGGCTTCAGGAGTCTCAGGCTGGGGAGGGACTCTGGTAGCACCCATGAGGGGACACGTGGTTGTGCCCCAGGGAGGCCAGCCACCTGCTCTCCACTTGCCCTTGGATAGAAAAGGGAGGTGGATTTAACCTGCTCCAGGAGACATGACTTTTATTTTTAAGACTTTTTAAAATTGAAGTTAAGCACACACACAGAACACTGCACAAATCAAAGTGTACAACTGAAAGAATTTGCACATGCTTTGCATACCTGTGCAACCAGCACCCAAATTAAAAAACAGCACCTCACCGGCACCCAGAAGCCCCTCGAGACCCCTTCCACCTACTGTTCCCGAGTCCAGCCTCTCTCCTGACTCAGCCCGCAGGCGCTCTGGCCTGCTTCTGAACTGTGTGTAGATGGAGCCATACAGTGGGTGCCGTTTTGCGTCTGGTTTCTTTTGCTGCATATTATGTTTGTGAGGTTTGTCAGTACTCTCACAGGCAGTCAAGGGCTGTTCGTACCCATTGCTGGTGGCTTGCCATTGTGTGGCTCTGTTAAAATGTATTCACCCATGTTACTGCTAATGGACATTTGGGGAGGTTCCAGTTCCTGGCTATGGTGAATAGTGCCACTATGAACATTCTAGTTCCTGTGTATTGTGAACATATGAATGCATTTCTGTTGGGTGAATACCCAGGGCAGGGATGACGGGGCCCGGCTGTGTGTCTGCTCAGCTTTGGAAGATACAGGAATGTTACTTTTTAATCATTTCAGTAAGAATGATTTTTCAAGGTAAGTTTTTGTTTTCCATTCTATTTAAAAACAAAA